ATGCTTTGAAAATCACGGCAACTCTGGGAAGTTTAAAAGATATTAATGTATCCTGGAGAGTTTGAGGCTTTGCAGAAACTTATTGGCAGAGCAGAATGATTCTGAAAAATGCTACATCAGTGAGGGGATATTTGATAAGGTATTTTCTGCCAACTCGGGTATTCACTTAGCATTGTTTATCCTTTAAGATATGTATACACATACTTCCTCTGTGAGTTTACCCTACTAACAAAGTTTTATCCCCAGCCTCAACCTTGCTTTGGGTCTCCAGGCCCAAGTTTCTCACCATCTCTTGGATGATTGCTCCAGCCCACTCTGCTGCCACCTGGGATCCAACATGTTCAAACCCAGCTGTGAACTTCACAGAGTATTAAAAGAAAGAGCCTTTGCTTCAGCAGTTTATGTTATTAAGACGGAGGCTTGGGTCATGTTATCTCTCTCCACCAATGTGTAAGGTGAAAGTCCTATTAGGTAAGAGTTTTTGGAAGACCCGTGTTTTGTGCTTTTTGGGTTTCAGTATAGGGTTTTTTCCTACAGGGCTAGAGGGAAAGTACCCCAGCATTTCCAACCAGTGGGGTGCAAAATTATTTGGGTCTACAGCTTTACCTATTCCTTTCAAGAACATTTTTGAAAAAACACATCTGTTAAGTTGAACCATGTGTAACTGCTGAATGCTGATGTTTGGCCGTTTTCTACTTAAAAAAATAGGCCAGCAGTTTGTAAATTCAAGCTAATATATGAACTTTTTGAAAAAGTTGTTCTTGGACACTAAAAGGTAAGACGGACGCCAGATTTCCAGAGCAAGGGGAGGAGAGACCCGAGCAACATCACTTCCCTGAAGACCTAGCTCCTGCGCGCGGCCGGGGACTGTGACTCCACATGCCGGCGTTACTTACCCGGGCCCGCGCCTGACTCGCCACACCTCATTTTGCGGCCGCCGTAAAGCGCGGATGCGCGGCGTGGCCACGCCCCTTCAGTGCTTGTGACGCAGGCGCCCTGGGCTTTTTGGGCGCGAAAAAGAAGCAGTCCTGGGTTGTACCCGGCGCAGCTGGGAGCGGCTGCTTCCTCCGGGGTCGTATCTCCGCCCGGCATGGGGCTGCTGGACCTTTGCGAGGAAGTGTTCGGCACCGCCGACCTTTACCGGGTGCTGGGCGTGCGACGCGAGGCCTCCGACGGCGAGGTCCGACGAGGCTACCACAAGGTGTCCCTGCAGGTACACCCGGACCGGGTGGGTGAGGGCGACAAGGAGGACGCCACCCGCCGCTTCCAGGTATGCAGGGTCCCGCCCCGAAGCCGACCGGCAGGGGTGATTTACGGATACTCTTTGCCCTCAGATCCTGGGAAAAGTCTATTCCGTTCTCAGTGACAGAGAACAGAGAGCAGTGTACGATGAGCAGGGAACAGTGGACGAGGACTCTCCTGTGCTCACCCAAGACCGAGACTGGGAGGCGTATTGGCGGCTACTCTTTAAAAAGGTAAAGGACTCTGGAGGTTTCTTTGTGACTGTCCAAAGTTAAAGCAAATCTCCTTTATCATCAGATATCTTTAGAGGACATTCAAGCTTTTGAAAAGACATACAAAGGTTCGGAAGAAGAGCTGGCTGATATTAAGCAGGCCTATCTGGACTTCAAGGGTGACATGGATCAGATCATGGAGTCTGTGCTTTGCGTGCAGTACACAGAGGAACCCAGGATAAGGAATATCATTCAGCAAGCTATTGACGCCGGAGAGGTCCCATCCTATAATGCCTTTGTCAAAGAATCGAAACAAAAGATGAATGCAAGGAAAAGGAGGGTAAGATTTTGAATACTGTGGATTTATATTTTGGCCCTGAGTCTCATGTGAGTTCCTGTTTCAGGCTCAGGAAGAGGCCAAAGAAGCAGAAATGAGCAGAAAGGAGTTGGGGCTTGATGAAGGCGTGGATAGCCTGAAGGCAGCCATTCAGGTAAACTTGGCAGTTTGTTGCCACATCTTTAAAAATTATTTTTAAATTGATTTCCTTTCCTTAGAGCTGCAGGAGAATATCTGGCAAGGTGCATTTAATATTTGGAAAAAAGATATGACCAGTAACCTACTTTAGGAAGAAAATAAGCATCACCTGGCATCAGGTAGGCATCGTAAGGTTGAGCTGTCCTATCTGAAAAAATATGCGATATAATTTATTACAGAAGTTACTTTATACTAATGCTTAACATTTATGTTTTTAGTTACACACCCCTTCCATTTTAATCTGCTGATAGGGTAGGACATCTAAAGAGAGTTTTAGGAATGACATCTATTTGATGAGGTCAGATTTTCAACAGCAAAATGACTTAAAACTGAGTACAACTCTCCAGAAATGAACACAGGCTGAAGTATTCTGAAGCCAGTGATATTGTCACTGATGATTTGCTGCTTTTTGTGTATGTGTGAGCTCATCAAATCCTATATGATTGAACTGATCATTGTTAAGAGATAACATGAGCAGTGATTTGGGTATTATTCACTGTTGCATCTTTGGGTACAAACTTGCCTTTCCAATGGGATAGGTTAATTTCTGCTGAAAGAGACAGTAACTGGAGATAGAAACAACACTCATGTCATTTTTGGCTGCTATGGTGTTTTGTTCTTCGGTCACTTGTGCCAAAATCACTCTTCATGAAGATGATTTCTAGTCGATCTTCTATACAAGCTCTGCATCACTTGATGACTGAATACTGCTTCATGAAATCTCGTGTTTCCTGCAGCCTGATAGATTCTTCTCATTTGCCTTATGGTCCCTGCCTGGTTCGAGAGACTGGTCTGCCTCCGCTTTGAGATTTTGTAGACCCATGTAACTGAGGACCTGTCAGATGACATAGAGTAACATTAGTAGACAGTCTAGGTTTGATAATCACTCTCAAGTTTATAGCTAAGGGCTTTTTTGCTCCAATTATGAATTGGACTTTCTTAAGGTATGAAAGCAGTAAACTAGTTTTGTAGAAGAGCCCACTAATTAAAAAGAAGCAAGATGTCTGATTTACTCACTTCCACTTCAGTGTTACATAAGTTATACCTGAGGTTTTTTTTTTTTTTTGGAGGTGGAGTCTCACTCTGTCCCCCCAGGCTGGAGGTGCAGTGGCATGATCTCGGCTCACTGCAAGCTCTGCCTCCCAGGTTCACCTCATTCTCCTGCCTCAGTCCCCCGAGTAGCTGGGACTACAGGCATCTGCCACCACACCCGGCTAATTTTTTGTATTTTTAGTAGAGATGGGGTTTCACCATGTTAGCCAGGATGGTCTCAATATGCTGACCTCGTGATCCGCCCGCCTTGGCCTCCGAAAGTGCTGGGATTACAGGCATGAGCCACCACGCCCAGCCAGTTATACCTGACTTTCAATGTGGCTGAAATTGTAGCTCAAATGCAGATCTGAAAGCATAATCTGACAAAAGCATTCAAAGACTACCAGACAATGCTGCGGGGAACTGAGCTGAGAAATCACTTGGACTACAAAGATGGTTTGAGGCAGACTAGTTTTTTACCATAGTTGCTGATTATTTTGATCATTAACAGGAAACATCTCAGCTGTCCATTACTTCTAAATTTACCTTCAGCATAATAAGAATGACCCTGATGGTGGTGAGAAGACTGTCACAGGAAGAATTAAGACATCCTGCAGCCTGGGCAACATAGCAAGACCCTGTCTCTACAAAAAATAAATTACCTGGGCATGGTGGCACTGCTTGTAGCCCTAGCTATGTGGGAGGCTTAGGTGGGAGGATCCCTTGAGCCCCGGAGTTCGAGGCTACAGTGAGCCATGATCATGCCACTGCATTCTGGCCTGATCAGCAGAGTGAGACTGTCTCAAAAAAGACATCCCTCAATTTTCTCCCATCACTTCTTTGTTAGTACATCTACAGAGTATAATTTAAAGATAAAAAGAGTTAATGCGATAGAATCAGACTCAGCATATCCTGATGGTTTAGAATTTCTTTTCTTACCTTGGCCTAACAGATTAACTGATCAAAGCAGTTTAATCCATAGGAATATGGATTTTGCCTGCATAATAAAATCCATGCTATGTTCTTAAAGAATATTTTGAACATTACAACAAGGACTAATTTGGGTTGAACTTTTTAGATTTAAAAAAAAAAAAAAGGCAGTTTACCAAAGTAGTGAGAAGTTAATTTACATGGTATGAAGAAAATAGGAATCTGAAACTTTTTGGCTCTGAGCAATAGAACTCTCCTAGCTTTTTATTATACCCCATGTTCCAAAATGAATTTTAGGTGATTTACAAAGATGTGGGAAAACATTAAATCCAAGAAAATCTGAAAGAAGGGGAAATAGGTGTAGGAAAAAAGACAAAGGCTGGGTCTTAACACAACCACACAGTAGTAAATAAGGGCCATGGCCCCACCTTTACCTGCAGATCCCCTGCCAGGTCGGGCCTGATGAGGATACTCAACTGCACATGAGCGACGATACTGTGTATCCAGCTACAAGACAAAAGAGGAGACACTTCTTATGATGCATCTTCTCACAAAGGATAATATTTTAGCAGGTTCACAGGAACACCTTGAAATCAACAGTGGTAAAAGGCATAGACTACCAACTTGAGGGAAAAGTCAGCTGAGTGCACTGGGTTGAATTTCAAGTAGAAAATCCCAAGCCAGATGCCCACAAAGCCATTTATTGTAAAAATTGCAGATTCTTCAATATTATTACTATGCCGTTAAGGAAATCAGGAGTTATAAATAATCCATATGGTTTAATATTTCAGTTAGTTCTAAGGGGGTTCGTCTCATTTCTTTTTGTTGGCTGCTGCATATATTTTAAATGAATGCTTTCATTTAAAACAACCAGCCTTTTCAGCAACATTGAAATACTTATGACTTTACCACCATATCGAAATTTAACTTTACATTTACTTTTTAGCATTATGAAATGCAAATATTTCACAGTTACCTCAAGGAATTAAAAAATGTAGAGATACGACTACAATATTAAAATGCAAATATCAAATAAAGCTATATATGACATCCTGCTGGGGCTTCTGGAATAAAAACATCCCCCAGTAGTTCCCTTGAGAGAGCACTGAAATCAAGAGATTTCAGGAAGCTTTTTCTGGTGAAGCCCCTATATTTTAGAGATCAGGGGTCAGCAAACTTATTTTTTGCAAAGGGCCAGATAGTTATTATATTAGGCTTTGTGGACCATAGGGTGGTTGTTGCAATTACTCAGCTTCGCTGTTATGGTATGAAGGCAGCCATAGATAGCACATAAATGAGCTTGGTGGCACTGCTCCAATAAAAGTTTATTTACAAAACAAGGCGGTAGGCCAAGTGAGTAGCCCAGGAACTGTAGTTTACTGGCCCCTATTCTAGATGAAAACAGCAAGGAGCAAAGTGCTAGTCTGTAGTGCCAGGCCCAGGACAGCTAGCATTCTTTTTTTTGTGGGGGGACAGAGTCTTCTCGCTCTGTCGCCCAGGTTGGAGTGCAATGGCACGATCTCGGCTCACTGCAACCTCTGCCTCCTGGGCTCAAGCAATTCTCCTGCCTTAGCCTCCCGAGTAGCTGGGATTACAGGCATGCACCACCATGCCTGGCTAATTTTCTTGTATTTTTAATAGAAACGGGTTTCACCATGTTAACCAGGCTGGTCTCAAACTCCTGACTTCAGGTGATCTGCCCACCTCAGCCTCCCAAAATGCTGGGATTACAGGTGTAAGCCACTGCAGCCGGCTCACAGCTAGCATTCCTAATAAACTAAACAACTAGCTATCTCCCTTTTTATGACAGCAAATGGGGAGAGAAATGGTAAGTAATTTTTACTTTTTTTTTAATAAACTTAAAGAGAAGACTGAAACATTTTCATCTGTTCAGTTTTATTCCTAAGGCAATCAAAAATTAAATGTTTTTAGCCAGGTGCAGAGGTGCACACCTGTAATCCCAGCTACTTGGGAGGCTGCGGTGGGAGGATCACTTGAGCCCAGGAGTTTGAGGCTGCAGTGTGCTGATTGCACCACTACACTCCAGCCTGGGTGATGTAGCGAGATACTTTGTCTCTTAAAAAAAATGAAATGTTTGGCTGAGAGCGGTGGCTCACGCCTGTAATCCCAGCACTTTGGGAGGCCAAGGTAGGTGGATCACTTGGGGTCAGAAGTTCAAGACCAGCCTGGGCAACTTGGAGAAACACTGTCTTTACTAAAAGAATACAAAAATTAGCTGGGCATGGTGGCAGGTGCCTGTAGTCCCAGCTACTCAGGAGGCTGAGGCAGGAGAATCGATTGAACCCAGGAGGAGGTGGAGGCTGCAGTGAGCTGAGATTGCACCACAGCACTCTAGCCTGGGCGACAGAGTAAGACTCCGTCTCAAAAAAAAAAAAAGTTTCAGAGAATCTAGCTGTGTAATATAATCATCAAGTACTACTTAATAAATGTCCTGTGTCAGATTATAAGAAGGCAAATTCAGTAGAAGTTCTCAAACTTTCTGGGGTTCACACTGAACCCCAAGAATCAGAAATGCTCATGTTTCCTTTTCTTGTTTTTGGTGAGTTTCTCCCTAAGTCAGCCTCGTGGGGTCTACTAGAATGAACAGTGTTCCCTCAAAATTTATGTCCACCTGGAACTTGTGAATGTGACCAAGTTTGGAAATAGGGTCTTTGCAGATAAATCAAGTTAAGGTAAAGTCGCACTAGATTAGGGTGGGCCCTAAATTCAGCGACTGGTATCTTATAAGAAGAGGGAACCCTGGACACAGACACACAGGGAGGAAAGCCATGTAAAGACAGAGGCAGGCTGGGCATGTGGCTCATGCCTGTAGTCCCAGCACTTTGGGAGGCTGAGGTGGGAGGATCACTTGAACCTCGGAGTTTGAGACCAGTCTGGCCAACATAGTGACACCCTATCTCTACAAAATAAAAAAATTAGCAGGGCATGGTGGCATGTGCCTGTAGTCCCAGCTACTCAGGAGGCTGAGGTGAGATGATCACTTAAGCCCAGGAGGTTGAGGCTGCAGTGAGCTGTGCTCTGCACTCCAGCCTGGGCAACAGAGTGAGACCCTGTCTTAAAAAAAAAAAAAAAGAAAAGAAAAAAAAGGCCGGGTACAGTGGCTCACACCTATAATCACAGCACTTTGGGAGGCTGAGGTGGGCAGATAATGAGGTCAGGAGTTCGAGACCAGCCTGGCCAAGATGGCAAAACCCCATCTCTAGTAAAATTACAAAAATTAGCTGGGCGTGGTGGCAGGCACCTGTAGTCCCAGCTATTCGGGAGGCTGAGGCAGGAGAATCACATGAACCCAGTAGGCAGAGGTTGCAGTGAGCTGAGATTGCGCCATTACACTCCACCCTAGGTGACAGAGCGAGACTCCGTCTCAAAAAAAAAAAAAAAAAAGGCAGAAATTGGGAGTGATGCAGCTGCAAGCCAAGGAACACCAGGGATCACAGGTGGCCACCAGAATCCAGGAAGAGACAAAAAGATTCTTCCCTAGACCTTGCAAAGGGAGCATAGCTCTGTTGACACCTTGATTTTGAACTTCTCGCCTCTGGAACTGTGAGGAAAAAATTTCTGCTGTTTTAAGGCACCCAGTTGTTTGGTCATTTCTTAAGCCCTAGGAAACTAATACAGAGGTCTGATATTGATTATCCTTACCACTCTTCTCATAGAAGAAAAACTTTGCAGTGCTTTAGCCTGCTGTGGTTCAAGGGTCATGAGTTGGGACAAGTGTGCTGCAAACACTACCATCCTGAAAACTGTCAGGATGTGGGGTCCCTGGTTACTTCCCCAGGCTCTCCAAGTGCTCTTGCCACAAAGCAGATTATGTGGGGTCGAGCTCCCAGCCTACAAATGGGGAGGGTCAGTGCATGACCCCATTGCTGATCAGGTTTTTTCTATTACTTAAAAGGGCTAGTAAATGCCTAATAAATGGTAGGCAGTGTCAGCATTTAAAACACCAGTAGAAAGAAAAAGTCCTAAGCTGGGTACAGTGGTGTGCACCTGTAGTCCCAGCTACTCGGGAGGCTAAGGCAGGATTGCTTGAGCCCAGGAGTTCCAGGTCTAGTCTGGGCAACATGGCAAGAGCCTGCTTCTGAAAAAAATTTTTTATTAAAGTCCCAACTCACTCATCCACCAGGACTCATCATAATCTGAGACCACTTTTGATGTAATTCCAGAAGAACAGGATTACATAATAAAGTTATGCTTATCTGATGTGTACTGGGATTTAATATTCTTGCTTGTGGTCAGACATATCTTAAGTGTTAAATTGCTTAGAATATTTGTGATTTCTGTATAAGGCATTAAAGAATAGGCATCAGGGACTAGTTAGAATTTGAACAAAATGTATTTATAACACTTTTTATTGTTGGAAACTCAACTTTTATTCTGGGTTAAGCCTCTAGATAAAATCTTAAGTCTGCCAAACTATTATTCCCCCCACCTTTTCTTTCCCCAACTATCAAGACCATTCTAGGAAGTACGTCACTCTACCAAAAATGATTGAGTTGTGTTGGGCCTGGGGAAAAAGTCGGGCAAAAGGAGCCTTTCTTGTGGCTGCTGATAGTTAGGTTCATCCACCACCGCACTTTGAGCTCGACTAGAGTCGCCATGGGGTTTCTGCAGAGGAGACAAAAGTTACAGAAACAGTGAAAACTATCTGTAATGTGGTATGTAGTTAAAACCCTATCGACCATGGCAGATATGGTAAGTGCAGGCCAAACAGCTCCAATTCCACGTCATAAATTAGCACTGTGTTTGTACTTTTGACAAAACACAGTATAAATCAAGATCAGGGCACAGATCCTGCAGAATTACTGCCCATTAGGTTGTATGGTAAGTACATGGAGAGGCAATATGAAAGAAACATACCATCTGTCTTTGTGGCCCCACAGTGCTCACATGTTCCACTTCAGCTGTGCCAATAGGTGGTAGCAGATTATTTCGACTCAGGGGCGTCGGTGAGGGAGAGGAGAGCGAGTCGGGTGCCACTGGGCTGCAGATCCCACCAACAAACACGAAGGTATGAAAGCATGAAGTTATAACAATACCAGCAAATTGATTAGAAATCAGATAAATGAAGCAGATGAGTTTAATGTGCACAGAAAGCTTTAGGCTACCTATGTTTTCAAGTAGAGATCTCAGGATTTTTGGAAAATTAGTTTTTAAAATAGTGTTTTCTGATTTTGTTTTGAAGCTCTATACTCTGGGTACACAACAGAAGCTGGCCTTTTCTCTCCCACAGAACTGGAATAAAACATTTGTCCCTATCTGGTATTGCACTTCTCTGCTGATTTGGATT